TGTAACACACGCCCATTTGGGCTCCGGGAATCACGGGATCCTGCCCCTGGACACTGCCGTGGGGCTGGAAGCCCAGCGCCCCAGCTTTTGCACCCTGGCTCCTGCACCCGTCCGTCTGCATGCTCCACCTCCCATAAGGGGTTTCAGCAGGCAGAGACCGAACACACGAGCCACAACCCTGTTGCACGTCCTGCAAAGGGCTGTGGGAGGGCGGGGGCCGGGAGGAAATCAGGGAACTCTCCTGTTTCATTGTCACAAGACTTGCAAGGCTTCCTTAAGAGAGGGGTACACTTCCCCACCCACTGACAGCAAGTTTTGACCAATAGAAAGTGAGCAGAACTGAGGCATGCGGAATGTGAGTTTGGAAAGCAGCTTGTGCCAGTCATGTACAGGAGCTAATTGTTAAATTTCCAGGAACTTGGCAAGCCACTTGTTGGACTGTTTGTAGCTTGAAATCGGCCATTGTGGGAGCATTTACATCATAGAAATAGCAAACACTACATATCTGGACTTCCCCCTTCTCCCTCAAAGTTGGTTTACCAGCCCAGCAGGGAGCATGGCCCAGAAAAGTTGACCTTTCAGCCTGGAGTGAAGAAAACTGGTGGAGTACTGCCAAAGCTCCCTGCAGCCACAGTAATTCGCTTGAGAAATGGACCTTTAAGCCACTGAGTTGCAGGGGTTGTTCGTTACCTGAGCATCATCTAGCCAAAGCTGGTACACCATGCTGGTGTTTTGGTGAACACCAATAAGCGCCGCCTTCATCTGTCCCAACCTAGGTTGGAGGGATTTCTTCCAATAACTTGTGACATCATGCGCCTACAGCCTGCAAAGATGCAAACCGCGCTCTGAGACTCAGGCCCGGGAATTCAGGTCTTGGAAGGTTAATGCAAAGTTGTAAAACAATAGTTACATTTCAACCACACTCAGCTATTGCGTCATCTTAAAACCCTGGCCAACACAAATCTGTCGCTCGCGATCCTTGGCGGTTTCAGAGCGACTCCCCTACCGCTTTCGGGCGAAGGCCACACGTGACGGCCCCCCTTTCCCCGCAGACGTGTGAATGCAGCGCTGTGTCTTTAAGGGGCACGCGCGGAGGTTTTCCGTCCGGGACAAAATGTCAGCGAGGCGCCTGGAGGGGGATCTACCATCTCGGACTCCCGACCCGCCGCCGGCTCCGGCCGCGTTTCCCGGGTAAAGGGGTGAGTGTGGGCTTCCAGACTCGGTGGCGAGGCTGGCCTGCCTGTCCTCTGAATTTACTCCTAGCACTGCTGATGGTTCTTCAGAACTCAGGAATCGTGTTGCATGCATTGTTTCTACCCACCTGAGATGGTTGGAAACCCTGAGGCAATGACAGGGACCCCAGAATCCTTGGGAAATTACCCACTGTCTAATTTAAAGGTAAAAATTTAGAATGCTGCTTTGGATATTGCACACTCATTATTATTCTTCCCCTGCTCCCCAGCGTGCGGGCGCCGCAGAATGAGGAGTGGCGAGCCGGCCTGCACCATGGACCAGGCCCGCGGGCTGGACGACGCGGCGGCGCGGGGCGGTCAGTGTCCGGGACTGGGGCCGGCGCCGACGCCGACGCCTCCCGGCCGCCTGGGGGCGCCATACTCCGAGGCCTGGGGCTACTTCCACCTGGCGCCGGGGCGCCCCGGGCATCCGTCGGGCCACTGGGCCACCTGCCGTCTGTGCGGGGAGCAGGTGGGCCGCGGCCCGGGCTTCCACGCGGGGACCTCGGCGTTGTGGAGGCACCTGAGGAGCGCGCACCGGCGGGAGCTGGAGAGCAGCGGCGCCGGGAGCTCCCCACCTGCCGCGCCCTGCCCGCCGCCGCCCGGCCCCGCTGCGGCCCCCGAGGGCGACTGGGCGCGCCTGCTGGAACAGATGGGCGCGCTGGCCGTGCGCGGCAGCCGGCGGGAGCGGGAGCTGGAGCGGCGCGAGCTGGCCGTGGAGCAGGGCGAGCGCGCCCTGGAGCGGAGGCGGAGGGCGCTGCAGGAGGAAGAGCGCGCCGCGGCCCAGGCGCGCCGGGAACTGCAGGCCGAGCGGGAGGCGCTGCAGGCGCGGCTGCGGGATGTGAGCCGCCGTGAGGGCGCCCTGGGCTGGGCCCCCGCTGCGCCGCCGCCGCTCAAGGACGACCCCGAGGGTGACAGGGACGGCTGCGTCATCACAAAGGTCCTCCTGTAGGGGTGTGGCCACTTCCCCACCCCAGGACAGCGCTTCTCCGTCCAATGCCAATGCCTTCAGACCCCGCTGGGACCGAAGCCGTAACCGAAGCCAGGCCCGCAGCCGCTACTCACTCGGAAGCTCCAGCTAACTGTAGGATCTTCCACACCCTAAGGCTTCAGCTTGAGAAGCACTTCGAAGCCAGAGCAGAACCAAAACTCACTTCCATGGGGTCACCGGGGGTGCCTGGGCGGCCTTTCGTGGGCATGCACGCAAGGAATTGGGGTGGCACACGGGACACCCGAGAGCTCCAGGAGCCCCGTGAACCCAGACCACCCAGTGCCATGGCCACTTAGGGCTGGGAACCCGAACCTGGTGACTTTGAAAGGATAGAGCTTCATTCCATACCAAAGACTTATCACACCATGTGCCTATACACCCAGCAGCCCAAGGTGGAGGGTGCGTGGAAATGAGAAAGCTTTTTACCCAAAAAAAAAAAAAAAAGAGTTCCTAATGCATAATCTGCCCAACACCAAGTTCTGAAGGGTGGGTGAGGGACGTCCCCTCTAGTTTCCATGACTGCTGTAGACCCGCATCATCTCTAGCCCTCATCGGGGCAGTCCCAGAGCCCGCTTTTTTACTGCCCATATTATTCAACCAATACCAGGTGCACTCTGTCTCCCCTCGGCCATCCTTCCCTTGCTTCAGACCTAATGACAAGTGTGGCACATATGTCCACTTTCAGGCCTCACATCTGCCACCTTAGCAAGACATCACCTCATCCCCTTGTCACTAGGAAGAGGGCTTCTTCCCCACATGTCGTCATAGTGCTCACCTCTGGGCTGAAGGGGAAAGCATCCCTCCGCTTAAGGCCACATCTACCTGTCATTTTCCATCCCATTCCTCTCCCACGTTTACTGGGTCTTTCCTCCTGTAGTATTCCCCCTTTCGCTGTCTCAGTCCCTCCCTTTCCCCCAGGCTCTTCTTCCTCAGCAATGTGCAGTCTCCCTTTCTTACTGAAAAGAAAGACTTAACCCAGAAGGGCCAACAAGTCCTGGCTGCCTATCCTTCCTCCCCAGTTTTTACTCCCTCACTCTGGGTCAGTTTTCTTTTCTTTTTTTCTTTATGTGTGTATATATTATATATATATATACATATATACATATATATATACATATATACATATATATATACATATATACATATATATATACATATATACATATACATATATATATATATATATATATGTATATATAATACTTTAAGTTCTAGGGTGCATGTCAGTTTTCTATGCTTCACCAGACTATTTCCAAGCTGCCACAATCTCCCAGTGACCAAATATGATGATCTATTTGCAGCCTTCATTTTGCTTAATCTCTCCCTTGAAATTGCTCTCTTGGTAGGTGGATCCTGTTTTTCCTTCAAAGAATTCCTTTTCCTGTTGCATACTGGTTCCCAGTTTTTCCATAGGCCTCTTTTTTTTCTTATTTTTTTATATTGAAAAATTCCACACATCCAGAAAAAGTTGAAAGGCTAGCACAATGAATACTCAGATACATACTCTCCACTTGGATTGAATAGTTGTTAACATTTTGCCAGATTTACTATTCTCTCCACCCCATGCATGTGTACATAGAATGACATTTCGACCCCTGAGTATTACCACATAGATTTCCTGAGCACAAAGACACCGTTCTACATGATTACATTAAGATGATCATGCCTAAAAATATAAACAGTAACTTCTTTATAGCCTCTAATACAGAGCCCTTAATCAGTATTCAACAATTGTCTCCAGAATGTTTGTCTTTAAAAACAACGACAACAACCAGGTCCCATCAAGGTTCATACATTCTTTTGGTTTCAACTCTAGTCACTTTCAGTCTACAACAACCCCAACATATTTTCCCATGATACTTTTTGAAGCATCCAGGCCAGCTGTCTTAGCAAATGTCCTCTATTCTGGAAGTGTCTGATTGCTTCCTTAGGCCTATGTCTACACTCCACTCGTGGCTCATATCCCTGCAGAGTTGTAATCTCCTCTGGGCCAGGGACTCCTGAATATCTCCAGGCCGAGTGTTCTCCCCGGGCCTGGAGAAAACCTTCATGCCCAATCCCTTGCTGCATGTCTCCACCCCTCCTTGCACATCCTGCCTCTATGAGTGGACGAGGCAAATCTACTCAACCCCACATCCCACCCCTCACCTGATAACTAACATTTACTGGGCACTAACAATGTATCAGGCACATACTACACACTTAACATGCATTGCTTTCACATACCAGCTCCATGGTAACATTGCGCTGGCTTTACAGCTAAAGAAACTGAGCTAGAAAGGGGTTAAGTATCCTGTACAAGATCACAGCTGGCCAGCAATAGAGGTGGGATCCCACTGCAGACAGTCTCCCCCACAGATGCCATGCTCCCACTGTACCACCATGTACTGCTTCCTGAGATCTCTGCTTCCTTCAGTCGACCCAGCTGACACCTGTTTCCTTCCTAACTCCAACTAATTAATTCCAGTTAATGGAATTGACTGGAATTAGTGACATTAATATTTACTGAGCATTCCCCATGTGTCATCAGAGCTGTGCTAAATGCTTTACAAGAATAATTACCTGCCATAAAGCAACCCTATGACATAGGTGCTACTATGCCCATTTTGTAGATGAGACAGGTTCAGGGGAGTTAGTATCACCTTCAAGTCATACAGTGGCTAAGAATCTGTGGTCTCGCTGAATGCTGGGCGCCTGCTCTGCTAAGTCTATTTCTACAAAACATTGCACTGCCTTCCTGTTGCCTGCCAAGCTCAGGGCCCATTTATCATGCATCTTCCCATCCTTGTCTCCCCCAACTGTCCCTTACCTGAGTCACAATTTCGCCAAAGCCAAAGGGATTGTCCTAAGCCAATGTTGATTTATCACTCTTCCTGCTCAAAAGCCCCCAAGATCACCTATCAATCACCTACTTGAGTGCAAGCTTTGACTCTGTCACCTGACATTCAAGTCCCCCTCTGCCCCCATGCCAGTCTTATCCCCTCCCCTACATATGCCCTATCCTGCAGCCAAATTGGACTCTGTTCTTCCTGACAAGACCTGGTATTGGCATCTCTATGCCTCAGTTTGCCTTCCCTCCACTTTAAAAAGCCTCTTCAGTCTCGATACAAAAAACATCCCACACATGTTCTAAAACCATGCTTTCCTTGATTTCTCCTCATGTCAAGACATTTCTTACTTCTCTAGTCTCCTAGCATTTTGTGCCTCACAACCCTCAGGACAGGCCAGCTAGTGTATGGCTGTGGGTTTTTATCTCACCTCCCCTGCCTGACCCTGAGCCCTTGTGGGGAGTATACTCACCCTACTCCTACAGTGCCTTGCATTCCGTAGCTGCTCAGTACATTAACCCATTCAATGTCTTTAAGATTTTTACAAGTTAGTTTTCCTGTAATTACTAATCATTTATCTTTAATTCTGAGTAAAATTCACAACAACAAATAAAAGGAAATAGTAGTAATTTTTTAAGCTGTTTAGTCAATAAAGATTTAATGCGTCAGTTATTGGACTGTTTGGTTTGAAGCCAATCAACCATTCTGGTATGTAAATCTACTTTTTTATTATACAAGTAACACAAAATGTATTGCCTCAGTCAAGGAAGAAGAACAGAAAAAAACAACACCCCAAAATCCTGTCACCTCTGTAAAACTGCTATTAATTAACATTTTAATATATTTTCTTTTGTCTTTTGCAATTTTTATATTACTCTAAGTTATTTTCAAGTATTGGAACTTAACTTCTTCATATGGATTTATAAATTGGGCTAGATGATCTGAATTTCCTTTTTAGAAGGAAAAAAAAAGACTTCCACAAATGTTACTCTTCTATCTCACCAATTGTAAGAACCATTAAAACATAGGAAAGGATTTAGAATCTTAACTACTCCCTCAAAGATGGCTAGTGCGAGCCTGAATGTCCTGTTCAGGAGACAGAGAACAATTAACCTGAGTGCTGAGTTAAGGGAAGAGGTTTTTACTTTCTGCTTTATACACTTCTGCATTGTTGTAATTTTTTACACAAAGTATGAATTACTTTTATGATAAAAAAATTTTGTTTGTAGACAACATTCCTCTCCTTCAGCATTCAGCATCCTTAGTTAAAATAAAATCTCCAACGAAAGCATGGATATAATCCCCATTTCCAGAAAATCCCAGAAAGAAATGCAGCCCTTGTTCAGTCCAACTCCATCATTTGATAGATTAGGAAAATAGGTTCTAGAGAGTGACTTGTCCACTGTCAGGAGATGGTGACTGTGGCGCGTCATCTGACTCCAGCCTACTTAATGCATTTCAGTCTCTTTGGCCTTAAGGGCTCCTGCTGCTCACCTGAAATCATTCCCAAGGAACCCACAAGAGCAGGTTCCCTGGGAGGATTCCTGAGAACACCTACACACAAGCCTCAGAGATCTGCCAAGACATTCTCTTTCTGATAAATACTATTAAATATTTTTCTATCAAATAGTTGCCAAATGACCTGCTCCAGTCAAAACTCAATCTGACTTGTGACTACAAAGTAATCTGAGGAATCCCAAAGGTATATAAAAATCTATCCATCTAAGTCATCTCTCTTCAAAGTAGAAGACCTGGAAGACTATACAGTTATTCCCAAAATGCTTCAACATTTCTGGAACTCCTCTTTTAGAGTGGCCATGAGTCCCTAGCACATTCTTTAAAACATCCTTGAGTTGGCAAATACTCCTCTTTCCAGGATAAATTTGATTTTTTAAAAGAACTGCCAATTATTCAGTCTGGTGAATATGGTAGATGATTAACCAGATTAACATTTCTGGTTAATAAGGTGAGATTATAATAAAACAATGATAATTATTTTAGTGTGGCTCATAAATTGGTCTTGATAGTGGTATATTAAGGTTAAGTAAAGGCAGCATGGTCACCATACAGATTAAAGCCCATTTTAGTTGGTTTATGATGTGAATGAATTCAGGTAGCACTGGGAGTCATTATATGTTTAAATAGTATTAAAGGTTTCTTTTTATAAAAATCTTAATTATGACATTCTCTGAAATCTGGTTTCACAGTATTAAAATGAGGCTTTAAGGAAAAACATTAAATGGTAATGAAAGCTTTATTCTTTCAGT